TCTCCTTTTGGTTGGGGAGACTCAGCTCTTAGAAGATGCAGTTCTACCCTCATCCCTTCTGAATCGTCAGGCCTGGGGGAGCACAGCCCTGAGGTCCGAGCTGCAGACAGTCTCTCCAGTGGGTCCCCAGACACTTGGGTCATCTGCCCACTGAAACGCATTCACTCCAAGCTGCTGCCAGAGGAAACACCAGCCCTTCTGCTCATCCTCCACCTGTTCCAAAGGCTGCCCCTGCAGGACACTGTTCAGTCCTGAGCTGCCCATGGGAGTCTCCCTGTCTGCTCTGGCCCTGTCTCTACTTCTGAAACACACCTCAAATACATAGAAAGACCCAGGGTTGGCTTGGCCCGACCTCCACAGTCAGATGAGGACACTAATGATTGGCGCAAGGAACCATAGCTAATTAATGATAGTGTCCAGGTCCAAGCTCCCCAGCACCCCATTCCCAGCTTAGATCTGCTTCCACACAACACTCCCAATAGCTCCTTTCACTGTGAGAAACAAGAGATCTCTAAGGGAGGTGTTTTTTGCTGAGGCAACATTTTGTCCAGCTCCTAGCGGAGACCTAAGTAAAACTGCAGCCTAAGGCCTGCCTGTCTGCCCGCCCAGGCCCTCATCCCAGGCTGATGTCCAGAGTCCAGGCCCAAAAGTGTTTGGGGGGGATGCCCACACGGCCTCACCCCTCTAGGGGCAAGTGCCTCTAGGCTGGATATCAGGACCACGGGTGCTGCTCTGAGCAAGAGACTCACCTGGATGGGTAGACAAAGGGATCCTGCCCTAGAGAGGAAGCTGCTTCATCCTCTCCTGAGCTGCCTGGGACTGGGCTCTGGGTGAATGGGGGGAGGGGGTTCCCGGGCTCCGAGGGGTTAACCCGCACGGGGCCACACGTGACGTGGATGGTTCCAGCATTAAGTCAGAGGCGCGGCCCCCTCCCCTGCCCCCCGCCCCCCGCCCCCCGCGGCGCGCGCCGCTCCCGGGGGCTCCGCGCCCCCGCGCCCAGGTCCCTCCCCCTTGGCGGGCGCTCACAGGCGGCGCGGGCAGCGCGAGCCCCGGAGCCCCGGAGGCCTGTGCGCCCTGAGCCGGCATGGACCCCGAGCACTGCGCGCCTTTCCGCGTGGGGCCTGCACCCGGCCCCTATGTGGCCTCGGGGGACGAGCCTCCGGGCCCGCAGGGAACCCCCGCCGCTGCGCCTCACCTGCACCCCGCGCCGCCCCGCGGCCCGCGGCTGACCCGCTTTCCGGCCTGCGGGCCCCTGGAGCCCTACCTCCCAGAGCCGGCCAAGCCGCCCGCCAAGTACCTGCAGGACCTCGGGCCCGGCCCGGCCCTCAACGGCGGCCACTTCTACGAGGGCCCCGCGGAAGGTAACGCGCGGCGCGGGGCGTAGCGCGCAGCCTGCCATCCTCCCTTTTGTGTTCTCCATTGCAGCTGAGGAGAAGACCTCCAAAGCTGCCAGCTTCCCCCAGCTGCCCTTGGACTGCCGAGGGGGCCCCAGAGACGGGCCCTCTAACTTGCAAGGCTCCCCAGGCCCCTGCCTGGCCAGCCTGCATCTTCCTCTTTCCCCGGGACTCCCTGACTCCATGGAGTTGGCCAAGAACAAGAGCAAGAAGCGTCGTAACCGCACGACCTTCAGCACATTCCAGCTGGAGGAGCTGGAGAAGGTCTTCCAGAAAACCCACTATCCTGATGTGTATGCCCGGGAGCAGCTGGCCCTGCGCACAGACCTGACTGAGGCCCGGGTACAGGTGAGGGCACTGCAAGGATGGGGCTCTCTGGCCACCCCCTCAAACCCCCACAACCTGCCCCCAGGTCTGGTTCCAGAACCGCAGAGCCAAGTGGCGGAAGCGCGAGCGTTATGGGAAGATCCAGGAGGGGCGGAACCCCTTCACGGCTGCCTATGACATCTCTGTGCTGCCCCGTACTGACAGCCACCCTCAGGTAAGACCCCAGCCCTACCTGAACCAGGACCTGGCTCATGGGCCTTCTTTCCCTCTCTTTTCAGCTGCAGAACTCCCTGTGGGCCAGTCCAGGATCTGGGAGCCCTGGAGGCCCCTGCCTTGTGTCTCCAGAGGGCATCCCCTCCCCATGCATGTCTCCATATTCCCACCCCCATGGGAGTGTGGCTGGCTTCATGGGGGTGCCAGCCCCTTCTGCGGCTCACCCTGGCATCTACTCCATCCATGGCTTTCCCCCCACCCTGGGGGGCCACAGCTTTGAGCCTTCCTCAGATGGTGACTATAAGTCTCCAAGCCTCGTCTCGCTCAGGGTAAAGCCCAAGGAGCCACCCGGCCTTCTGAACTGGACCACGTGATCGGTTGCATGGACCTGCAGAATGAGCTGCCCACCTCTTTTTCCATTCCCAGTCGCTCCCAGCCCACCTCTGCCTCCAAGCCCCAGATGGTTCTGGAGGCTGCGAGAGCAGCTGGCACTGTCAGCCCCCAGCAGGGAACACGTTACAGGGTCTTTTCTCTTAGAACAAGGTGGGGCTGCCTAGGAGAAGGGGCTTCGAAGCAGCCAGGACTCTTCCTACCACAAACTGAGTCCCCTCACCTGAACTCTGGGCTGGAGGCAGGGAGACACTGCCCTGCTTCCTCCAGACTTTGTCCAAGTCCATTGTCATCTCTCCAGCTAAGACAGCTTACTTGGCTCATCGTTCAGGGAACCCAGGAAAATGGGAGGAGAACGCCGCGTGGACTGAAGCTCTTCATGATGAGATGGAAACCAAAAGGGAGTCTCCCATGATGGGGTGGAGTCAGCCCTGCTTCCCCTCCCCACCAGCAGGGGGCGCACTGGTGTCTGACACTAAGGAGGGTGTAAAGGCCAAGGTCAGCATAGACTGAGGCACACTGGCTCCTCAGCTCCAGCCACCCTCACTCCTGCCATGTGCCTGCACTCCCAGCATGCCATGCAGTCATCTTCCCCTCCAAGGGGGCAGAAATTCCACCAGAAATCACCACATATTTGGAATCTCTTCCACGGGACCAGCCCAGAGCTATGCCATGGAAATGATATTGGATGTTGGTAAGAATAAAACAGATTTCTACAGACTGAGATCCTGATCCCCATTTTTGTACAGACACTTTTGTGTTTTTTTTGTTTAAAAAAAAAAAAAAGGAGAGAGAGAGAAAAAAAAGGCTGCCCAGCATTCTAATAAAGGTGGTGGTGTTTTTTATACCAGGTGACTGTCTATCCCCAGGGCTTGGCAC